ACTGTGGCAAAACAACCACGTAACATATATTTATCCTCTTAATACTTTTTAAGTATACTGTATAATATTGTTAACTATGTACAACAGAGCTCTAGAACTTTTTCATCTTGCATGACTGAAATCTTTTACCTATTGAATAGCAGCTCATTCTTTTCCTCTTCCCCATCTATTAGCAACTACCATTCTACTTTCTGTTTCTATCAGTTTAATTACTTTAGTATTCATATTAGTGGGATCATGCAATATTTTTCTTTTTGTGACTGGCTTATTTTATTTAGTATAATGTCCTCAAGGTTCATCTATGTTGTAGTATGAGCCAGAATTTCCTTCCTTTTAAAGTCTGAATAATATTCCATTTGTGTGGATAGACTACATTTTCTTTATCCGTTCATACATTGAATGGATACATCTGCTTCCAATTCCTTTGGATATGTATCCAGAAGTTGGATTACAGGATGATGTGGTAGTTCTATTTTTAATTTTTTGAGGAACCTTCATACTGTTTTCTGTAGTGGCTACACCATTTTACAGTCCCACTAACAGTTCATTAAGGTTCTACTTTTTTACATCCTTGTTAACACTTATTTTCTGTTTTGTTTTGTTTTGTTTTGTTTTGTAGTGGCCATACAAATTGGGGTTAGGTGATATCTCATTTTGGTTTTCATTTGCATTTCCCTGGTAATTTGTGATGTTGAACATCTTTTCATATGGTTCTTGGCTATTTCTATATCTTCTTTAGAGAAATGTCTATTCAAGTCATTTATTCATTTTTAATTGAGTTTTTTGTTACTGAGTTGTAGAAGTTCTTTATATATTCTACATTTTAGCTCCTTATTTGATACATGGTTTGCAAATATTTTCTCTCATTCTGTAAGTTGCCTTATCACTCTGTTGGCTGTTTCCTTTGCTGCAAAGAAGTTGGTAAGTTTGATGTAGTCCCGTTTGTCTATTTTATATTTGTTGCTTGTTCTTTTAGTGTCATATTCCAGAAATCATTGTCAAGACCAATATCATGAAGCTTTTTCCTATTTTTTTTTTAGGAGTTTTATAGTTTCAGGTCTAGGGTTTAGCAATTTTAATTTTTTTTGCAAACACCCTTTGACTTTTTAATTCTCTATAGTTTTATTTCTATTTCATTATGTTTTCCTCTTTATTACTTCCTTTCTTCTTATTTTGGGTTCTTTTTGCTTTTCTTTTTTTAGCTTCTTGAGATGGGAGCTGAGTTATTTTTAATTAAAACTTCTTTTTTTAAAGTACATTCATTTAAAGCTATAACTTTCTTTCTTTCTTTTTTTTTTTTTTTTTGAGACAAGAGTCTTGCTCTGTCGCCCAGGCTGGAGTGCAGTGGCACCATCTCGGCTCACTGCCAACTCCGCCTCCCGGGTTCACGCCATTCTCCTGCCTCAGCCTCCCGAGTAGCTGGGACTACAGGCACCTGCCACCAGGCCCAGCTAATTTTTTGTATTTTTAGTAGAGATGGGGTTTCACCGTGTTAGCCAGGATGGTCTCGATCTCCTGACCTTGTGATCCGCCCAGCTTGGCCTCCCAAAGTGCTGGGATTACAGGCGTGAGCCACTGCGCCCGGCCAAAAGCTATAACTTTCTTTCTAAGAACTGCCTTATTACCGGCTGTATTCATTTGCTAGGGCTGCCATAACAAAGTACCACACAATGGGTGGCTGTAAACAACAGAAATTTTTTCTTCATAATTCTGGAAGATAGAAGTCCAAGATCAAGGTTTCGGCAGGGTTGGTTTCTTCTGAGGCCTTTCTCCTTGGCTTATAGCTGGTCATCTCCTCCCTGTGTCTTCACATGGTCTTCCCACCGGAAGTTTTTATGTCCAAATTTTCTCTTCTTACAATGACACCAGTTATATTGGAGTAGGGCCCACTCTAATGACCTCATTTTTACTTAGTTATCTCTTTAAAGACCTCACCTCCGAAGACAGTGACATTCTAAGGTACTAGGGGTTAGGATGTCAACATACGAATATGGGAGACAAGGAATAATTCAGCCTGGAACAGCTCCAAGTCACAAATTTGGTAAGTTGTAATATGTATTAATAAGTTTATTAGTACCTCTCTCACTTCTCATCTCTTTCCCCAGATTTGCCTCTGCAACTTGACTCTCCTCTAGGAAGAGTACTCCAGAGAGCAGGGATATGTCACCAGGACTCCTGACAACCAGGAAGGAGGTAAGTCCTGAAATTTCTTCCTAGCTATTGCAGTTGAGTGAGCAGGGATGTGTTTGTGTTACAGGCATTGATGGCCTTCCGGGATGTGGCTGTGGCCTTCACCCAGAAGGAGTGGAAGCTATTGAGTTCTGCTCAGAGGACCCTGTACAGGGAGGTGATGCTGGAGAACTACAGCCATCTGGTCTCCCTGGGTAAGGCTGGCCTGTTTAAGGTTTCAGATTCTAGATCACCTTGGTTTTTTTTTCCTGTGAGTAGGAATTGCATTTTCCAAACCAAAACTCATCGAACAGCTGGAGCAAGGCGACGAACCTTGGAGAGAGGAGAACGAACATCTTCTGGACCTTTGTCCAGGTGAGTGGGAAGCCCTGGGCAAGCGAGGGTGCGGTGATTCTGACCAAGACTTTCTCTCTAGCAGAGCCTAGAACAGAATTCCAGCCAAGTTTTCCCCACCTGGTGGCCTTTTCTAGCTCGCAGCTCCTCAGACAATATGCGCTAAGTGGCCATCCCACACAGATCTTCCCAAGCTCATCTGCAGGAGGTGACTTCCAACTAGAAGCTCCAAGATGCTCTAGTGAAAAAGGAGAAAGTGGAGAGACAGAAGGCCCCGACAGCTCATTAAGAAAGAGGCCAAGCAGAATTTCTAGGACATTCTTCAGCCCACATCAAGGTGACCCAGTAGAATGGGTAGAAGGGAACAGAGAAGGAGGAACAGACCTTCGCCTGGCCCAAAGGATGAGTCTTGGGGGGTCAGACACAATGTTGAAGGGAGCAGACACTTCAGAATCTGGAGCAGTCATACGTGGAAACTATAGACTGGGACTTAGCAAAAAGTCAAGCCTGTTCAGCCACCAGAAGCATCATGTGTGCCCTGAATGCGGGAGAGGCTTTTGCCAGAGATCAGACCTTATCAAGCACCAGAGGACACACACCGGGGAGAAGCCATACCTGTGTCCTGAGTGTGGGCGTCGGTTTAGCCAGAAGGCCTCCCTCTCCATACACCAGAGGAAGCACTCGGGGGAGAAGCCGTATGTGTGCAGGGAATGTGGGCGACACTTCAGGTATACATCCTCTCTCACTAATCACAAGAGGATTCACTCCGGGGAGAGGCCCTTTGTATGTCAGGAGTGTGGGCGAGGCTTTCGCCAGAAGATAGCCCTCCTTCTACACCAGAGGACGCACTTGGAGGAGAAGCCCTTCGTGTGTCCTGAGTGTGGGAGAGGCTTTTGCCAGAAGGCATCACTCCTCCAGCACCAGAGCTCACACACAGGGGAGAGGCCCTTCCTGTGCCTTGAGTGTGGGCGTAGCTTCAGGCAGCAGTCACTCCTCCTTAGTCACCAGGTCACACACTCAGGAGAGAAGCCTTATGTCTGTGCTGAGTGTGGGCACAGCTTTCGCCAAAAGGTCACTCTCATCAGGCACCAGAGGACACACACAGGGGAGAAGCCTTACCTGTGCCCCCAGTGTGGGCGGGGTTTTAGCCAGAAGGTCACCCTCATTGGACACCAGAGGACACACACAGGGGAGAAGCCCTACCTGTGCCCTGATTGTGGGCGTGGCTTTGGTCAGAAGGTCACCCTCATCAGACACCAGAGGACACACACAGGGGAGAAGCCTTATCTGTGCCCCAAGTGTGGGCGTGCATTTGGCTTTAAGTCGCTCCTCACCCGACACCAGAGGACACACTCAGAGGAGGAGCTTTACGTAGACAGGGTGTGTGGACAAGGACTTGGCCAGAAGTCACACCTTATCTCTGACCAAAGGACACACTCAGGAGAGAAGCCCTGCATTTGCGATGAATGTGGGCGCGGCTTTGGCTTTAAGTCTGCCCTCATCCGACATCAGCGGACCCATTCTGGGGAGAAGCCGTATGTCTGCAGGGAGTGTGGGCGTGGCTTTAGCCAGAAGTCTCACTTGCATAGACACAGGAGGACCAAGTCTGGTCATCAGCTCCTACCCCAAGAGGTCTTCTGACCTTTCCTTTCCCCGTGAGTGTGAAGCTGGCAGAAATCACTAGTAAATGCTTCAGTTTCCTGAAATGGAATGGAAAAAAAAAAATGTTGCTTTCTTTCATCGATCATGAGATAGTTGATTTTTGGTTTACTTTCTATATTCACAATTTGTCTTGGCTTGCTAGGGGTTCCATAACAAAGTACCCCAGGCTGGGTGATTTTGACAACGGAAATATATTTTCATATTTATGGAGGCTGGAAGTCCCAGATGAACGTATTGGTAGGTTTGGCTGCTGCTTAAGCCTCTCTGTTTGGCTTGCGGATGGCTGCTTTCTGGCCACGTCCTCACGTGGGCTTTTTTCTGTGTGTATGCTTTCCTGGTGTGGCTTCCTCCTCTTCTAGGGACACCAGTCATTTTGGATAGAGCCACAGCCACATGGCCTCGTTTAACCTTAATAACCTTCCTAAAGGCCTTATCTCTAGATACAGTCACACTACACAGTTAGGACTTCA